AAAGGGGTTACAAAAATATCAAGTGTCCAAATAAAATATGCACACTGCTTAGATGTGCATAGTTCACGAAAACGGGCAGTGCTGGAGCGCTGGTGAAGAGCATTGGGACTGCATGGAGCCCTCGCAACTTTGAGGTGATGACTACAGGCTCCCGGTTGCAATAGACAGTAACAAACCCTGCTTCTTTGTATTCAGGAGATGTTCTGGACTCACACAGGGAAACTCTGGCTAGAGAATGAGGATAACTTTAAATGCAACAACCCAGAGTCACAGATCCATAGTCTGCGAAAGTAAAACAGGAGCTTTGAGAATTTAATTGTAATGCAGTTTTGACACAGGTCTTTCACAGATTGGAATTCTAATCATTCAGGGATTACCAATATTGTGCTACCTACTGTATCAATAAACAAAAAGGAAACTGGTCTCTATGAGAATCTCTACCTGGTGCTTTCAGACAAAACTTCACCAGGTTTAAAGAGAAAACTCCTGACTCTACACGTCCATTCCCAGGGCGAGCTCACTGTCTGGCATCAAGTTCCCCATGGTGAGTTTCCCTGTACAAGAGTCCAAGGGGAGAGGTAAGTGTCCTTTATTTTGCTGGATGTAGTTTAATATTACCTGAGGTGAGGTAAGGTAAGGCAAAGGGTGGGAGGCAGGGAGTCCAGTTCAGGGACGGGGATTCCAGGAGGAGAAGTGAAGGGGAAGGGGCTGGGCGCAGCCTTGGGGTCTCTCCCTGGTTTCCACAGACAGATCCTTGTCCAGGACTCAGGCACACAGTGTGACAAAGATGCTTGGTGTAGGAGAAGAGGGATCAGGACGAAGTCCCAGGTCCCGGGCGGGGCTCTCAGGGTCTCAGGCTCCAAGGGCCGTGTCTGCATTGGGGAGGCGCCGCGTTGGGGATTCTCCACTCCCCTGAGTTTCACTTCTCCCAACCTGCGTCGGGTCCTTCTTCCTGAATACTCATGACGCGTCCCCAATTCCCACTCCCATTGGGTGTCGGGTTCTAGAGAAGCCAATCAGCGTCTCCGCAGTCCCGGTTCTAAAGTCCCCAGTCACCCACCCGGACTCACATTCTCCCCAGAGGCCGAGATGCGGGTCATGGCGCCCCGAGCCCTCCTCCTGCTGCTCTCGGGAGGCCTGGCCCTGACCGAGACCTGGGCCTGTGAGTGCGGGGTTGGGAGGGAAGCGGCCTCTTCGGGCGGGTCTCAGCCCCTCCTCGCCCCCAGGCTCCCACTCCATGAGGTATTTCGACACCGCCGTGTCCCGGCCCGGCCGCGGAGAGCCCCGCTTCATCTCAGTGGGCTACGTGGACGACACGCAGTTCGTGCGGTTCGACAGCGACGCCGCGAGTCCGAGAGGGGAGCCGCGGGCGCCGTGGGTGGAGCAGGAGGGGCCGGAGTATTGGGACCGGGAGACACAGAACTACAAGCGCCAGGCACAGGCTGACCGAGTGAGCCTGCGGAACCTGCGCGGCTACTACAACCAGAGCGAGGACGGTGAGTGACCCCGGCCCGGGGCGCAGGTCACGGGGGACTGGGCTGACCGCGGGGGCGGGGCCAGGGTCTCACACCCTCCAGAGGATGTATGGCTGCGACCTGGGGCCCGACGGGCGCCTCCTCCGCGGGTATGACCAGTCCGCCTACGACGGCAAGGATTACATCGCCCTGAACGAGGACCTGCGCTCCTGGACCGCCGCGGACACCGCGGCTCAGATCACCCAGCGCAAGTTGGAGGCGGCCCGTGCGGCGGAGCAGCTGAGAGCCTACCTGGAGGGCACGTGCGTGGAGTGGCTCCGCAGATACCTGGAGAACGGGAAGGAGACGCTGCAGCGCGCAGGTACCAGGGGCAGTGGGGAGCCTTCCCCATCTAAGTGTCTGAATTTTCTGACTCTTCCCGTCAGAACCCCCAAAGACACACGTGACCCACCACCCCCTCTCTGACCATGAGGCCACCCTGAGGTGCTGGGCCCTGGGCTTCTACCCTGCGGAGATCACACTGACCTGGCAGCGGGATGGGGAGGACCAGACCCAGGACACCGAGCTTGTGGAGACCAGGCCAGCAGGAGATGGAACCTTCCAGAAGTGGGCAGCTGTGGTGGTGCCTTCTGGACAAGAGCAGAGATACACGTGCCATATGCAGCACGAGGGGCTGCAAGAGCCCCTCACCCTGAGCTGGGGTAAGGAGGGGAATGGGGGGTCACATCTCTTATCAGGGCCCCTCACCTTCTCCTCCTTTCCCAGAGCCATCTTCCCAGCCCACCATCCCCATCATGGGCATCGTTGCTGGCCTGGCTGTCCTGGTTGTCCTAGCTGTCCTTGGAGCTGTGGTCACCGCTATGATGTGTAGGAGGAAGAGCTCAGGTAGGGAAGGGGTGAAGAGCGGGGTCTGGGTTCAGTCCCCTCATAGGGCATTTTCTTCCCACAGGTGGAAAAGGAGGGAGCTGCTCTCAGGCTGCGTGTAAGTGATGGCGGCGGGCGTGTGGAGGAGCTCTGACCAGGTCTTTTTTTTTGTTCTACCCCAGGCAGCAACAGTGCCCAGGGCTCTGATGAGTCTCTCATCACTTGTAAAGGTGAGATTCTGGGGAGCTGAAGTGGTCGGGGGCTGAATTTGTTCATGACTATTGTGTTCTGTAGCCTGAGACAGCTGCCTGTGTGGGACTGAGATGCAGGATTTCTTCACACCTCTCCTTTGTGACTTCAAGAGCCTCTGGCATCTCTTTCTGCAAAGGCGTCTGAATGTGTCTGCGTTCCTGTTAGCATAATGTGAGGAGGTGGAGAGACAGCCCACCCCCGTGTCCACCGTGACCCCTGTCCCCACACTGACCTGTGTTCCCTCCCCGATCATCTTTCCTGTTCCAGAGAGGTGGGGCTGGATGTCTCCATCTCTGTCTCAAATTCATGGTGCACTGAGCTGCAACTTCTTACTTCCCTAATGAAGTTAAGAACCTGAATATAAATTTGTGTTCTCAAATATTTGCTATGAAGCGTTGATGGATTAATTAAATAAGTCAATTCCTAGAAGTTGAGAGAGCAAATAAAGACCTGAGAACCTTCCAGAATTTGCATGTTCGCTGTGCTGAGTCTGTTGCAG